TGTGCCTAAAATGGATATTGTCGTAACAGTTAGCATGGTTGTCAAAGTGCAACGTCTCTAATATCAACACTGAGAGACATCAGACTCATTAAAATGCTTTACATTCATTAATTAGGTTGGTGCAAAAGTAGTTGCGGCTTTTGCCAAAGTCATACATAAATTCAAACACATTATGATACTCATTTAACACATTTGTGATAAAAATCATGTATGAAGTCATGAGTTTATTTAATAAGCTAATATTCCATAGAGTCCAATGGTGACTACCAATGACTCAGTTAATTTTCAAACCAAAATAAGTTAGATTACAATTTGTTGACTCCCTTGACTCCTCGAGCCAGGGAAAACATTTCCTGGGGCCTGACTCTAGGTGGCTCACTTCCCTCACCTAAAAACAGGAAGGGTGAGACAACCCCCTCCAACCCTCGTCCTCGGTCCCCCAAGGATTTCTCTCCAGAATTCTGCCTCTTCTGCAGCAGTCTGGAGTCTTCAGCATGAAAAGGGTAACAAACATGGCGCAATTTTCTGAAACCGTGATGTCAACAGTGTTTTTGAGGTGTCCTTTCCCACCCTAAAGAAAATTCGAGATGCACAGCAAGAAAAAAATGCAAGACAGCTCCCCGACACATCCTGAGCCACGCCTCGTCCTCAGGGTGCACCCGACAGTCTCTGCCAGCGCAGTGTGGACGCTGGACAAAGACGCAGCCAGTAGGTCGCTGGTGGTCGCGGGTTGGATCCGCTGACTTGGCCACCAAATCTTTTCCTCGGGGAGTGAAGCGGCACGGAAGGAGCGGAGTCAAGGGCGGGGCTGGGGATTGGACCCGCCCCCGGGCCCGGGGATTGGACCCGCCCCCGGGCCCCGGAGGAGTCCCTGCGCCTGCGTGCCGGGCGTGGACCTGTGGTTGGACTCCCCCGTTTTGGGCTGCCCTCCGCGTCCTCCCCCGCCCCTTCCCACCTCCGCCCACTTGACGCGATGACGCATCTCAGGTTTGCGGACGTGGCGGCGGCGTACGGCCCGGAAGGCGGAGACGTTGGCGGCAGAGGCGGAGGCGGACGGGGTCAGCCCAAAGCAGAGGCTCGGCCATGAACTTACCCGGGACAGCGGCGGCGGCGGACCTTTTGGCCATCTTCTCGCAGAGTGCTCCCTGCTAACGGGGACAGGTAAAGATGGTGGCAGGAGGTGAGGGTAGCCCCCAAAATTTTCTCTGCTTTTTTTTTCCTCCAGATTTTAACATTATGGCAGGGAGGCATCAGAATCGTAGTTTTCCTCTTCCAGGAGTTCAGTCAAGTGGTCAAGTACATGCATTTGGAAATTGTTCAGACAGTGATATTTTGGAGGAGGATGCTGAAGTGTATGAACTTCGATCCAGAGGAAAAGAGAAAGTCCGAAGAAGTACATCAAGAGATAGACTTGACGACATTATAGTATTAACAAAAGATATACAAGAAGGAGATACATTAAATGCAATAGCCCTTCAGTACTGTTGTACGGTAAGTTTTAATATTACATAATGCAATTCAGAATCTGCATTTAGCCTCTTTTTACCCTCCACAGTGTTCCATTTCTCAATGAATGCCATCGTCCATCAAGTTGACCAAACCAGAAATCTAAGCTTCATACTAGACCCACTTTATCTCTCTGACATGAATCAGGTGATACATGATTAGGTTTTAAAGTATTGATGGAAATGAATGGGACTAATAGATGGTGGGAGAGCCTGGCATACCAATTGGTAATCTGCCAGACACTCCCCTCTTCCCCCAACACAGTGGAATAGGATATACAGACAGGTTATCTCACAGTGGATGGGATAATACAAACAGGTTGAGGAATGTATAATATATAGAGAAAAAGCTTATAAAAGTGATTAATCTTGAAAGTAGTTGAATAATGCATTTACACTGAGAAGTTTGGGAGGGAAATGGCTTCAGAAATAAGGGGGATAAATTACCAATTTTTTAAATTCTAAGGTATATATGCTTTTCCACACATTTTAGCATCTTTTTTTGGAATGGTGGCATCTTCAATTTTTGGTGAAGTTTTTTTTTTCCCTAGATATACATAAAATAATACTGCATCTTAGAGTTATGGCATCTTAGTTTTGATAAAATATGGTAGTTTTAGTTGGGTAGCATTTGTCTATATTCCAGTTTCCAAACTGGAATAAAGAACATAACTACCCATAATCCTTCCTTCACAAATTGTTTACAAGCAGAAGGACTGTGGTATTTATGCATGATGCACAAAGGGAAGCAGCAAAGGATTCTAGAATCTACTTAAATAGCATTAATTAGTGTTACTAACATATATGGGTGATAGTAAAAAGTAGTTGGTGATTTCCTAAGATTGGTACATCTAAAGTGGTGTAGAATTCTCATCTACAAATAAAATTAAAATTTCTCTGGGTGCAACTTAATACTACTAATAATTCAACTTTTTTTTTCCTCCAAAAGTAACTAGAATGAATGACTATTGCTGCCTTTATTTTGATTGGAATTCAGTTGTATGTTGCTTTTTTTTCCCCCCCACAGGTAGCAGATATCAAGAGAGTTAACAATCTCATCAGTGATCAAGACTTTTTTGCCCTTAGGTCTATCAAAATTCCAGTAAAAAAGTTCAGTTCCTTGACCGAAACACTTTGTCCTCCAAAAGGAAGACAGACTTCACGTCATTCATCTGTTCAATACTCTTCCGAACAACAGGAAATTTTGCCAGCTAATGATTCTCTTGCTTACAGTGACTCAGCTGGTAGCTTTTTAAAAGAAGTAGACCGAGACATAGAACAAATAGTAAAGTGTACAGACAATAAGAGAGAGAACCTCAATGAGGTAGTATCGGCCTTAACAGCACAACAAATGCGTTTTGAACCTGATAACAAAAACACTCAACGTAAAGACCCCTATTATGGAGCAGACTGGGGAATAGGGTGGTGGACAGCTGTAGTGATAATGTTGATAGTAGGTATAATAACACCAGTGTTTTATTTGTTGTATTATGAAATTTTAGCTAAGGTGGATGTTAGTCATCATTCAACAGTGGACTCTTCACATTTACATTCAAAAATCACACCCCCATCACAGCAGAGAGAAATGGAAAATGGAATTGTGCCAACTAAAGGAATACATTTCAGCCAACAAGATGATCATAAACTGTATAGTCAAGATTCTCAGTCACCTGCTGCTCAACAGGAAACATAGCAATTAGCTCATAATCAAATGTTAGTGGTCACATGTGCATCTGGAATGTGGTGAATCAGTTATATCCAATAATAGCTTCAAAGGCAGAATTTAGAGAGATTGAGGATGCTTTTGTTTTTAACAAAAGGGTTTCACACTTTGAAAATTTTTTGAGCAACTAGTTGTTGATGTTGAGAGCAGTTGATCCATAAATCTGGTGTGTGAATGTTTCAAGCAGAAATTAATTTAAATGTGTGTTTAGGAAGTACTTAACTTGGAAGATGTATCATTTTTCTTAAAATGCATGTTTAAATTTTATTTTTTTAAGTAATTTTTAAAAAGTTTATTAATGTTAAATTTATGATGCAGAATGATAGCATCAGATGTCTGCAGCTGAAAAAAATTTACTACTATGAACCCCCAAAATATTCAGTTGCAAGAAAATTTGATTCTAAAATTATTCATGGTAGGATACGTAACACACCCCTTCAAAACTTTTAAAAAATACATTTAGCACATGTGCTATGAAAGCATACGTACAAAGAGAAAGGGGAAAGTGATTTATAATTCCTACAACAGAGGCCAAGAAATAGATTAAAATATTTTCAAGACCCCAAAATAATGTATTATGGTTGGGAAGTCAGTAGAACACTGGAATAGGTGAAGACCTGACAGTAATTTTTGTCTTAAGAATGCTTTCTTTAGGACAGACCCTTTAACCTCACCTCTGTGCATCTGTTTTTAAAATGATTATATTTGCCTCTGATATTTGAAAGCACTTTTGTAGTTTTGATGATGAAAAATATATTAAACGTGCATATTACCATTATTTAGGAAATAATTCCTTATATACTGTGATAAATCATTGCTGTTACATACAGTAACATGCCTTAATTACATTTAATGCCTTACTGCTTTATGTAAGTAAATCCAAGTTTCAGAATTAAAAATAAGCATTATTTCATATGGTCCAATCAGATTCGTTACATAGGCTATATAAATTTGTCTCCATTTTCACCATCAAGCACAAATAATTGGGTCAAAACTGCCTTTGAGGTCTGTTGAAGAAAATGGTTCATTAAGCAAAAAAGAGTAGAGGTATTTTATATTAGCAGTAACAGACAAATTATTTAGTAATCCCTTAACCTCTGTTTTTCAAAGAGAAAATATCCAATTTAGACTTTTTTCCTGATCTCTATATATAGCATCAAATTGGGAAACAAAGGCCAAAGGTGTATAGATTGCTTGAAAGGGGGTGGTAGTGCCTCTTTTTAAGATCTGTTGAGTCGGCTACAGTCTGGCTAAGTAAGAAGCATTTGCATACTGATTCCATCATTTAATCTTTAAAAGTATGTGTTTTAAAAATGTAACCAGAATGATTCTTCAATAGAAATGAGATTTGGTGGAGTCTGGATTGCCTGTTTTGTATATAATATATACTTAAGATATATAATACCACCTCATTTTCTGGGCATTATTTCCTAATTGTTGATGTTTCAGGCTTTTGATAAGTCATTTTATATATTTCAAATTTAACTCAGAATAAGTAAATATTTATGGCAAATGCAGTTTTATGTACTTTCAGGAGAAGACCATCAGGAAAAGACAGGACAAAGAAGTCAAACATTAAAGCCCTTGCAAATATTAGAGGACCTTAGACAATTACCAAAAAGTGTTTAATAGGGAAGTTGCAAATGATTCTCTTAGTAAATTAAACATTTAAAAAGTAGTTTTAATGTGCCTTGGGCATCTTGAAAAGAAGAGTGTGATATAATTTATGCTTAGTGTTAACTGGTCATTTTACATTGTATTTATTAAGTCTGCTGAAAAATGAGGTTTTAAGGAAGAAAATGCAGATTATTTTAGGGTAAACAGGCCAGGTGTCCTTTGAAGAACTTTGTTTACATCAAATTGATGAAATTACAGTCAGTGATTCCTTACTTTTTTTGCTAGTTGTACTTTGAAATTGTTATGGGTTCGATTTCCAAAATATGTAACTTATTTTTTAAAGGAATAAGGTGTGCTGTGTATTTGTTGATTAAAAATCATTTGTCTTGCAGAGTATCCTTTTTTGAAGGAAATATACATCCTTATAACACATCAGGTAGTTTTCTTTTTTCTGTATTTAAATTATATATTTGAATTAATTGAATATAATTTGAGTTACATATAATTCTATATAAAGGTTACATATTGAATTATGGTTCTAATCTGTTTAGGAAAGAAATGAATTTTCTAAGCATTTAATACATTTGGAATAATTTTAGTTTCTAAAAAGTACTAATGTAAGTTAAGTTTATATCAAATGCAAATTACCTTGTATAACTAACAAGCACAGTTATTGTTTAACATTATGGATTTTAATTGTGTTGACACCCTTCTTTGAATTTGTTGCTTTACATGTGTGTCTGTGTGTGTGTCTGCATGTGTGCACGCATGTACTTGTATGCAATGTAAAAGTAACAGCAGAATCATTGCATTTGGTTTACTTAAAATTTTGGAGTTAGCAAGTAAACAAAAAGCTGATAGTTTTATGAAGTCTCGGTTAAAATAAAATTTCTTTGCTATCTCACTCCTAGGAAGTTATGGAGTTCATATTTTCAAAAGATATGTTAAAAATGGTTACACACTCTGCTGGCCACATTAAAAATTAGAAGACTCATGTTAAATTATCTCCTCCAAAGGACTTTTTATTTACAGCTTTTCTTTTCCTGGACTCTACCTGCTTGGTTCAGTGTCCTGAAGAGTTATTTAAATGAACCACTACTTAGTAATTAGTTCTTTTTTAAAGTATCTACTTCTAAAATTACCTAGTTGAAAATATGAAGGATATGCTTAGTTTTAGAAATATCATGAAGCAAGGATCTAGTCAGTGTTACAGGGTAAAGGTGGAGTTTTTTAAAGTCTGTATTTAAATGGTGCACTGATGGATTCATTTTTAATTTGCATTACAAAAATGTTGCTCAGGTAATCAGTATTTTCTTCCACGTATGTGCATATTGCACTGTTAGATCATAGAAATATCTGAATGCTTTAATTTTTATGTATGCAAAATCTATAAATCTTTTGTATAATGTATTTTATACAAATGTAACTGTAGAACATTGTTAGCATGTGTATCTGTAAAACCAGTTTTTAAAATTTTTTGCCCCTTATTTTTCATATTTTGAAAGATCTCCAACATGTAATAAAGTTTCTCTTATTCAATCTAAAATGGAAGCCAGTGAATTTAATTGAATAAAGCAA